GCCTCAGCCTCCCGAGTAGCTGGGACTACAGGCGTCTGCCACCATGCCCGGCTAATTTTTTTTTGTATTTTTAGTAGAGACGGGGTTTCACCGTGTTAGCCAGGATGGTCTCGATCTCCTGACCTCGTGATCCGCCCGCCTCGGCCTCCCAAAGTGCTGGGATTACAGGCGTCAGCCACCGCGCCCGGCCGGGAGTTTCGCTCTTGTTGCCCAGGTTGGAGTGCAATGGCACAATCTTGGCTCACCGCGACCTCCGCCCACGGGTTCAGGCGATTCTCCTGCCTCAGCCTCCTGAGTAGCTGGGATTACAGCCATGCGCCACCACGCTCGTCTAATTTTGTATTTTTAGTAGAGACAAGGTTTCTCCATATTGGTCAGGTTGGTCTCGAACTCCCGACCTCAGATGCTCTGCCCACCTCGGCATCCCAAAGTGCTGGGATTACAGGCGTGAGCCACCGCGCCCAATCAGCCTTTGCCTTTTTCTCCTGTCCACAGAGACCCCGCAAACAAGCGCATCAGAGGATCTGGGTGGTGCGAGAGCCTCCTACAGCAGCCAGGTACACACAAGGCCTCAGTTTTTCCATCTGTGAAATGGGTACGTGGACAGACCTGTCCAGTAGCCTCCCATGTGAGAATCCTCGGACTGAGAGGGTACTAGGAGGGCTAATACAGCGCAGCCCTGTGATTCCCCACCTCTGTCCCTGGAATGAAGGAAATCTGGGTGTTAGTTCTGGCTTTGCCGATGCCTCTTGGGTGGCCTGGCTGAAACTAATCTCTCCTCATCAGGCCAGAAGGGAATCTGTGAAATGGGCTTTGAAACCTGCCTTGCCTTTCTCCGCCCGGTCCCAGCGGGGGTCCGATCGGCATCAAGGCTTCACCCACTCCCAGAGCCTTCGGGATCAGCCCCACCCCATCAGCAGGACACAGCCCATGCCACTGGAAATCTCGCGAGAATCCCGCGCTGAAGCGAAGTCGAGACGTTTGACCTTCCTCCGTTTCCGTAGTTCCGAGTTGCGGTTTCTCCGTTAGTGCTTCCGGGTTGCAGCCAGGGAAGCCTCCGCGGTGGTGCAAGTGGAACCCAAGCCTTGAGGTTTCAGTGAGTAGGGGGCCGACGTGAGCTTTAGCGTCCCCCTTTAGCCTCCCTCTTCGATTCCTTGAAGACCCTGGTGCAGCTTAGCAAGAGGGCCCAGGATTTTTGGATCCCCAGCCCTGTGACAAGGGTTCCTGTCCAGTTTCCCCCTCCCAGGATTTCGACTCAGTTCAGCGAAGTCACCGCCCCGTCTGAGAAATGAGGACACCAAGGCTTAGAGCACAGCCCCGAGGCGCCGTCTACCAGGCCCCGTCCCCTCCCCCGGCTCCTGTCGGTCAGCACTGAAACCCCGTCCCTGCTCCAGGCCTCCTTCTCTGGGGTCCAAGGTCCCATACAGGCCTCTGCCTCGGCCGCAGGCCCTTCAGTCACCGTCGCCTCGTCTCCCTGACTGTCCGCAGGCCTGGGCAGCATGGCCGTATTCCGGTCGGGTCTCCTGGTGCTGACGACGCCGCTGGCCTCCCTAGCCCCTCGCCTGGCCTCCATCCTGACCTCGGCGGCCCGGCTGGTGAATCACACACTCTATGTTCACCTGCAGCCGGGCATGAGCCTGGAGGGCCCGGCTCAGCCCCAGTCCAGCCCCGTGCAGGCCACGTTTGAGGTTCTTGATTTCATCACGCACCTCTATGCTGGCGCCGACGTCCACAGGCACTTGGACGTCAGAATCCTACTGACCAATATCCGAACCAAGAGCACCTTTCTCCCTCCCCTGCCCACCTCAGTCCAGAATCTCGCCCACCCGCCAGAAGTCGTGTTGACAGATTTCCAGACCCTGGATGGAAGCCAGTACAACCCGGTCAAACAGCAGCTAGTGCGTTACGCCACCAGCTGTTACAGCTGTTGTCCGCGACTGGCCTCGGTGCTGCTATACTCCGATTATGGGATAGGAGAAGTGCCCGTGGAGCCCCTGGATGTCCCCTTACCCTCCACGATCAGGCCAGCTTCCCCCGTGGCCGGGTCTCCAAAGCAGCCGGTGCGTGGCTACTACCGTGGCGCTGTCGGTGGCACGTTTGACCGCCTGCACAACGCCCACAAGGTGTTGCTCAGTGTCGCGTGCATCCTGGCCCAGGAGCAGCTTGTGGTGGGAGTAGCAGACAAAGATCTGTTGAAGAGTGAGTAAGAGGGACCCTGGACTAGGGTGGAGGATCTCACTGTTCTTCTGGGCTCCTTCCCCAGGCAAGTTGCTCCCTGAGCTGCTCCAACCTTATACAGAACGTGTGGAACATCTGAGTGAATTCCTGGTGGACATCAAGCCCTCCTTGACTTTTGATGTCATCCCCCTGCTGGACCCCTATGGGCCCGCTGGCTCTGACCCCTCCCTGGAGTTCCTGGTGGTCAGCGAGGAGACCTATCGTGGGGGGATGGCCATCAACCGCTTCCGCCTTGAGAATGTAACCCCTGAGGGAGACTGGCAGAGGGAGTGTCCCTCTTTTTACCCTTTCCTCTTTACCCCAGGACCTGGAGGAACTTGCTTTGTACCAGATCCAGCTGCTGAAGGACCTCAGACATACAGAGAATGAAGAGGACAAAGTCAGCTCCTCCAGCTTCCGCCAGCGAATGTTGGGGAACCTGCTTCGGCCTCCATATGTAAGCTCCTCTCCCTCCTTCCCTCCTGCTTGGTAACTGTGGGTTCCCTTTCACCTATCCCCAGGAAAGGCCAGAGCTCCCCACATGTCTCTATGTAATTGGGCTGACTGGCATCAGTGGCTCTGGGAAGAGCTCAATAGCTCAGCGACTGAAGGGCCTGGGGGCGTTTGTCATTGACAGTGACCACCTGGGTCATCGGGCCTATGCCCCAGGTGGCCCTGCCTACCAGCCTGTGGTGGAGGCCTTTGGAACAGGTAATAACTGGGGAAGGCTGAAAGTGGCCTGGTCTGTGCTCAGTTGTCTGTCTGTGTTGTCCAGATATTCTCCATAAAGATGGCATCATCAACAGGAAGGTCCTAGGCAGCCGGGTGTTTGGGAATAAGGTAAACAATAACTTCCTAAGGGCTCCTAAGCCAGGTAACCTCTGCCCTCTGTTCCCCTCCCCAGAAGCAGCTGAAGATACTCACGGACATTATGTGGCCAATTATCGCAAAGCTGGCCCGAGAGGAGATGGATCGGGCTGTGGCTGAGGGTGAGTGGGAGGGAGGATGGCAACAGCTAAGGCACTGCTGGCGGTGACTGGGGTCTCCCCACAGGAAAGCGTGTGTGTGTGATTGATGCCGCTGTGTTGCTTGAAGCCGGCTGGCAGAACCTGGTCCATGAGGTGTGGACTGCTGTCATCCCAGAGACTGAGGTATCTCGCCCCACCCCCCACACCATCCCTACTTCTTCCTGACAAATGTCTCGTCTGTGCTCAGGCTGTAAGACGCATTGTGGAGAGGGATGGCCTCAGTGAAGCCGCGGCTCAAAGCCGGCTGCAGAGCCAGATGAGCGGGCAGCAGCTTGTGGAACAGAGCCACGTGGTGCTCAGCACCTTGTGGGAGCCGCATATCACCCAACGCCAGGTTGGTGCCCAGGGCAAGGCCGGGTTGTGGGGCTCTTCCTCCCAACATCCTGGCCTGTCTGAAGGTGGAGAAAGCCTGGGCCCTCTTGCAGAAGCGCATTCCCAAGACTCATCAGGCCCTCGACTGAAAAGTTCTCAGTGGGGCCAGACTGGCTCCTGGAGCTGACAAGCGACCCCGTGGTGAGGAGAAATGGGGGCCTTGATGCTCACCCTGGTTCAGGCCCAGAGGTCCAAGCTATACTGTGCAGGACATGGCCAGGCCTGGTGGACACAGGAAGCCTACCCAACACGCTGGTATTTGGCCAACACTGAGGATGTGGTTCATGGGGGAGCAGTCCCCTCCCCACTCTTGCCCATGGGTGACTCTTACCCACAGCTGACTAGGGCCAGCGCAAATACTGGAACCTGTAACAGAATTAAAGGTGAATGTTCTGAGATGTTGCTTGTATGGTGTCTGCTTCCTGTTCCA